TATGTTGCCCAGGCTGGTCTTGATCTCCAGGGCTCAAGAGATTTGCCCACCTCGGTCTCCGAAAGTGTTGGGATTACAGGTGTGAGCCACTGGGCCCAGCCCTCAGTTTATCTGTAAAACAGGACAAAAGTAGTACCTACCTGATGGGGTTCTTCCAAGGATTAAATGAGCTAGTACTTATAAAGCACTTGCTAATGTCTGTTAAATAAATTATATTATCCACACACCAATCCAAGGCGACTATAAGGTAGCAAGAACCACTCCAAGTCACATAAGAAAATGAATTCCTTTCGTTTTAGCTCCTCTCTTTATTTCAGCAGTGCGTTGTCAACAGGGCCACATTATGTTAGCAGATTTGAACTTTATCCGAAAGGTGTTTGTATTTTATTTCAAATTATGAATTCCTGAACATCGGATTATGTACGATTCTGCAGTGCCCTCGGAGGCCCATTAGAGTCTGGAGCTCGAGAAGCATAACAAACTCTGGTCTGATATTTGTAAGGAGCTTGACAGCCAAGGAGCCACTCAGAAACAGTTATTGGTATTGCCAAAAAAAAAAAAAAAAAAGGAAGCTAAGAAGTCACCCTTCTAAATAAATAAATAAATAAATAAATAAATAAAAACCTGAATTGGAGAGCTGCCTGCATTTCACTCTACTGCCTCTGGAAGAAGAGTGTTATCTAAAGTGCTTCCATCATGAATAATGATTGAGAAACTGCTTTTACTCTCCCGACTACTGTACTCCCAGGCAGAAACCCACGGCTGAAGCCCACGATGCCCATGTGTAACTTGGTTATTACACACACGTTTGGAGCCCAGTGTGCAGACCCGCAGCGCAGAGGAGGCGGCGGAACACCCCGGGTTGGTCGGGTTTCCAAGGGCTGACCCGAGCTCCAGCACTTTTTCCGCGCCTGATTTTTCAGGTCATTTTCGAATGGGCTATCTTTGCTTACATTTTGAGCTTGGATCCTCTCCAGAAAGCATTACTACCTTCTAAAAGGAAAAACATCTCGTATTTGCAGACAGTGCTGAGGGAGCAAAGTTCATTTTCTCGGGTAGGAGAAGATGATTCTCTTGCAACACGTGCGGATTGTGACAAAATCTTTCATTAACAAGGGGAGTTTCGGTGAAGTGGAGGTTTGGGGAAAGGCGAGGAAGTCGGTCTGGAGCAAGCAAGCAAAGTGCGGAAGCTGTACTGGGATTCTTCTAGAAAGTGGGGTGGGAAAGGAGCTAGGGAGGGCGTGTGGAGGGACGAGATCTGTGTCAGAACGTGCGTGTGAGCGGATACAAAACCCGAGAGAGGCGTGAGCAGCGCTGTGTTTGCGAGCGGGAGCGAGGGGCGCCGGCTGGGGTGTGTGCTCCTGGTGAGTGACACCGAGGGGAAGGCGGGCGGGTCTCAAGACTCCTTTTGTATTCATTTTGTTTTAGGGAGCCCCCTAATGAAAGTCTTCAGTAAATAGTTTTTCTGCATGCACTGATTTTCCTGAGGCCATTGTGGAGAGAGTTATCTGTGGGCTTGAGAAGCTGCTCTGCCACACCAGTAAGGATCAGGGAAAGAAAATACTTAGGCCACACCGTTGCAGTCTTTGATTGCATGCCAGTCTGAAGCATTTTATGGACCCGTTTTGCCATGTAAGTGGTAAGCTTTTACATCAGAAGTTAAGTGCCTGACTTCCCAAATTTCCATTTTTCCTAGAGCTCTTCAGAAACCAGGCTGCTTTCAGGAACATTGCTGTGGATTCCCAGGTGAGTAGAGATGGTCCTTCCCTCTCTGTGACTTAAAACTTAATCTTGTTTTCCTTCTTTATAGGGCCTATTCCACTAGAAGCAAGATGGCTGAACTCAATACTCATGTGAATGTCAAGGAAAAGGTAAGATCAAGTTATACGTTGGCTCACAGAAATTTCTATTTCTTTTTTTTTTTTTCCTTTACAGATCTATGCAGTTAGATCAGTTGTTCCCAACAAAAGCAATAATGAAATAGTCCTGGTGCTCCAACAGTTTGATTTTAATGTGGATAAAGCCGTGCAAGCCTTTGTGGATGGTAGGTATACCTGTACCCTGCAGCTGAAGATGATATTTGTTGAAGATTCTTTGTCTTTATCTAGGCAGTGCAATTCAAGTTCTAAAAGAATGGAATATGACAGGAAAAAAGAAGGTAAGATTAATATTGATTGTAAATTGGTAACAAATATTATGTTCTCATTTGTTTCTCATTCTAGAACAATAAAAGAAAAAGAAGCAAGTCCAAGCAGCATCAAGGCAACAAAGATGCTAAAGACAAGGTGGAGAGGCCTGAGGCAGGGCCCCTGCAGCCGCAGCCACCACAGATTCAAAACGGCCCCATGAATGGCTGCGAGAAGGACAGCTCGTCCACAGATTCTGCTAACGAAAAACCAGCCCTTATCCCTCGTGAGAAAAAGATCTCGATACTTGAGGAACCTTCAAAGGCACTTCGTGGGGTCACAGGTCAGTAATGCTTAAGTAAAATTGCTTAGGAACTTCACAGTCATTATTTGGTGTTTTCTTACAGAAGGCAACAGACTACTGCAACAGAAACTATCCTTAGATGGGAACCCCAAACCTATACATGGAACAACAGAGAGGTCAGATGGCCTACAGTGGTCAGCTGAGCAGCCTTGTAACCCAAGCAAGCCTAAGGCAAAAACATCTCCTGTTAAGTCCAATACCCCTGCAGCTCATCTTGAAATAAAGCCAGATGAGTTGGCAAAGAAAAGAGGTAAAGTGATTTCTTTTGCACAAATGATTCAAAAGTTAATAATATTTTTTGACATCAATTTTAGGCCCAAATATTGAGAAATCAGTGAAGGATTTGCAACGCTGCACCGTTTCTCTAACTAGATATCGCGTCATGATTAAGGAAGAAGTGGATAGTTCCGTGAAGAAGATCAAAGCTGCCTTTGCTGAATTACACAACTGGTGAGTGATTCAACGTAGGAACCATAAATTTGTTGCTTTTGTTTTTGTTTTTGTTTTTCCCCAGCATCATTGACAAAGAAGTTTCATTAATGGCAGAAATGGATAAAGTTAAAGAAGAAGCCAGTAAGTAGACAACACATGGTTATTTGATTAGGGCCCTAATGTATGACTCCTCCTTATTTGGCAGTGGAAATCCTGACTGCTCGTCAGAAGAAAGCAGAAGAACTAAAGAGACTCACTGACCTTGCCAGTCAGATGGCAGAGATGCAGCTGGCCGAACTCAGGGCAGAAATTAAGGTCAGTTCTAAAATATCACAGCCTGAACCCTGTGGGGTTCCTGCTTTTCATCTCTTTCCTCCAGCACTTTGTCAGCGAGCGTAAATATGACGAGGAGCTCGGGAAAGCTGCCCGGTTTTCCTGTGACATCGAACAGCTGAAGGCCCAAATCATGCTCTGCGGAGAAAGTGAGTTTTGCATATTTGCTGAATAATTCTGTAGCTCGTAACACTGAGCACTTTATTATTGCAGTTACACATCCAAAGAACAACTATTCCTCAAGAACTCCCTGCAGCTCCCTGCTGCCTCTGCTGAATGCGCACGCAGCAACCTCTGGGAAACAGAGTAACTTTTCCCGAAAATCATCCACTCACAATAAGCCCTCTGAAGGCAAAGCGGCAAACCCCAAAATGGTGAGCAGTCTCCCCAGCACCGCCGACCCCTCTCACCAGACCATGCCGGCCAACAAGCAGGTAAGCCGACACTGGTGCAGGGTGCCAGAGGAATCTGATACTTATCTCTTTTCTTTTTTGGTAGAATGGATCTTCTAACCAAAGACGGAGATTTAATCCACAGTATCATAACAACAGGCTAAATGGGCCTGCCAAGTCGCAGGGCAGTGGGAATGAAGCCGAGCCACTGGGAAAGGGCAACAGCCGCCACGAACACAGAAGACAGCCGCACAACGGCTTCCGGCCCAAAAACAAAGGCGGTGCCAAAAATCAAGAGGCTTCCTTGGGGATGAAGACCCCCGAGGCCCCGGCCCATTCTGAAAAGCCCCGGCGAAGGCAGCACGCTGCAGACACCTCGGAGGCCAGGCCCTTCCGGGGTAGTGTCGGTAGGGTTTCACAGTGCAATCTCTGCCCCACGAGAATAGAAGTTTCCACAGATGCAGCAGTTCTCTCAGTCCCGGCTGTGACGTTGGTGGCCTGAGCTAGGAGGAAAAAGAGCAGTTTTCACTCAGTTTTGGTTCCCTGCCCGAGGTGCTGACCCAATTCGCTGCCAAAAGAGTGTCAATCAGAATATACAAATCCCGTATGGTTGTGTCATCCTCTCTTAATCATTTTTACTAATTCTAATAATCAGCTCTAGCTTGCTTCATAATTTTCATGGCTTTGCTTGATCTGTTGATGCTTTCTCTCATCAAGACTTTGCAGCATTTTAGCCAGGCAGTATTTACTCATTATTAGGAAAATCAAGATGTGGCTGAAGATCAGAGGCTCAGTTAGCAACCTGTGTTGTAGCAGTGATGTCAGTCCATTGATTGTCTTTAGAGAGTTAATGTTACAAAAAAGAATTCTTAATAATCAGACAAACATGATCTGCTGAGGACACATGCGCTTTTGTAGAATTTAACATCTGGTGTTTTTCTGAAAAAATATATATACATATATTGCTTTATTTGAAACAAATTAAAATATGCTGCATTTGACACCTGGCTAGTTTCTTTTATTGATACCCACCTAGTTATTGAATGTACTGTTTAGTGCTTTCAAAAAAAACTTTAGAGACTAGAGGTTGTGGTGCAAAGCTGTGTACAATAAATACTGTTTCTGTTGAGACAAGTACTCTTTCAGGAAAATATATATATGCCCTTTCAATTAGATTACACAAATAGATGGATATGCACCCTGATCATCTTAGACACACCATGTGGCAGTTGGGCAGTTGGAAACATTGGTTGCAAGTACTACAAACCTCAGCTGAGCCTAGCTTCAACAATAAGAATTTATTGGTTCAGTGAGTGAAAAGTCCAGTTGGTCCAATTTGATCAGGATTTCAGCTCCCATCTCTTTTTTTTTTTTCTTTTTTCTTTTTCTTTTTTTGAGACAGTCTTGCTTTGTCACCCAGGTGGAGTGCAATGGCATGATCTCGGCTCACTGCAACCTCCGCCTCCTGGGTTCAAGCCATTCTCCTGCCCGGCCTTCCGAGTAGCTGGGATTACAGGCATGTGCCACCACGCCCTGCTAATTTTTATATTATTAGTACAGACAGGATTTCACCATGTTGTCCAGGCTGGTCTCAAACCCCTGACCTCAGGTGATCCACCTGCTTTGGCCTCCGAAACTGCCGGAATTACAGGCATGAGCCACCGTACCCGGCCAGCTCCCATCTCTTAATTATCTTAGCTCTCCTTTCCTCCTTGGGTTGACATTGCATTCAGAATTGTGGCAAAGGGCCACCATGCTCTTAAGACTCAAGTCTATTTTCCACACTGTCCAGAGGAGAGAAGTTATCCTAGTAGCTTCTACACAGAGCAAGTGTCTTTCTCAGAAATCCCAGCAAAGGTCTTGCATACCATTGCTGGTAGGCCTGTCTCTTAAACCAATCATGAAAGGGGGGAGAGAAGTGAATGGGATGAACTAATTTGCATAGACTAATTAGAGCCCACCCCTGGAGCCTGGGTGTGGCCATCTTCCCAGAGTTCCTGAGCTAGATGGAGAAGGGGTACTTCTCAGAAAGGGAAAATGGATACCCAATGGCCCAAACCCAAAATAGCCCCAGTTCCCCTAACTTTGACTACAGGGCAGTCCAGTTTGGGTGCCGCTTCCGTTGCACTCACATGTCCTACATATCTGTTGACTACTCACAAGTGCAAATGCTTATTCTCAACTCAACATTAACATTTTTTCTGGCAACCCAGGTTCACTGGTTCTCTTCCACAGAGCGGCCCTGAGCAGCTGAGCCTGCAAGCCACGCAAGCATCTGTTTCTTCTTTTGCCAAGTACAGGAGGATGTTTGCTCTCTCTGTAGAGAGCTTTCTGAGGTCTCTGGGTGTACCCAGAGATTTAATAGAAATTCTTAACGTTAAGTCACATTCCAGGAAGGAAGGAAGAGTTGTTCGTTCAAATAAGAAAGATAAATGTTCGGCACTGTAGGCCCTGTTTACCCCATCTGAGGCCCTGAATTCATATATTACAAGACGGAAGGATTTTGCACAGTTTTTTATGTAGCAAGATTTTGCTCACCACTGAAAAATGTCAGTGTAAATGTGACCGCTTTAAAGATGAGTCAAGTAATTCTTGGAACAGGGAAAAAAATGAATTTGCCAGGTCAGGAGTTCACCTGCCTTTGTCAGAGTTGAACCCAACCACTCTTGACCTCGACTCACTCCCTTAGGGTTAAGAAAGCCCAAACACATTCCTGAGCACAGAGCAAACACTCCCATGTCACTGAAAAGAAACAAAAGAATGCTAAAAAGTGCTCAGACCTGATCACATTTTTTCCAATATTTTTTCCTTTTTTTTTTTTTTTTTGAGACAGGGTCTTGCTCTATCACCTAGGCTGGAGTGCATGTTTTTGAGACAGGGTCTTGCTCTATCACCTAGGCTGGAGTGCATGATCATGGCTCACTATAGCCTTGAACTCCTGGGCTCAAGCCATCCTCAGCCTCCCAAGTTGCGAGGACTACAGGTGTGCACCACAACGTCCCAGCTACTTTTTAAATTTTTAGTAGAAACGAGGTCTCACTATGGTGCCCAGACTGGTCTCGAACTCCGGAGCTCAAGTGATCTTCCTGCTTTGGCCTCCCAAAGTGTTAGAATTACAGGCATGAGCCACCTCGCCTGGCTGGTTTTTGCCTTTCTTATAGACCCTGGGCATGTAAGCATTTATTAGTTTGCATTTTTGAAACAGTAATTTCAATATTTTAGTGCCAATGTCAGGCCGCTTAAACACTGTATTACATATCTTCATCTGTCTGGTGGAACTATTGGTGTGATCCTAGAGAACTGAGTCCTATTCTGCCATTCATTTAAAGTGTTTTAAACTCTAATCTCTCTACTTAATGCACAGTAGTCAGATTATTCTCTTAAACATTTGCCTAGTAGAGGTTAAAATAGTTTAATCCTTATGAAGATGGAATAACTTCAAACTCACATTGTGGCACTTAGATCTTCCACCAAGACTTCATCCGTGAAATCCACACCTCCCTGTTGGGTTCCCAATTACATTCCAAATTTACATTTCTTTTGAGAATCTCTGCATACTCCAGCTCTGTCCTGTTGATCCTATTCTAGAAGTGCTTAATGCAGCAAGACACAGAAAGTTAAACGCAAATTGCTGCAAAATTCACCCTCAGTGGAGGACTAGAAACACAACATGTCCAATTTAAAGCTCAGTTCACAAGCAGTTCAATTCTGCTGGCATCAGAAAAGGAGATTCTAATTAAACATTCTTAGGGAAGGACATCAAATGAGGTTAATGGGAAACGTTACCAGATTAAAAGCAGTTTTTTGACAAAGTAACAGATTTGGAAATTCTGACTCTCTGAAAGCCTTGATTTGAACCTCAAACTTGATTTCACCATGAGAAGTGGGGATCAAGGGCCTGCGCAGTTCTTTTCCTAAATCGATTCGGTGCTCCCCACCCCGACGCAGGCACAGGTCCGCAACCAGATAGGGAGATGCCTGAATTTCAGGCTACCTTTGACAAAGCTTTCTTCCTCCCTCCCTCCCTTTGCACGCTGCATCCCACGCTGCCTGCTTAAAGCGCCCTCATGTGTCTACAGATGGTAAAACGTTTATTTCTCAACAGACATTCCAGTGATAGCATCCAATGACCTATGTAACGGCACCCTTTTTTGCTGTACGCGTTTTTTGAGATGGAGTCTCGCTCTGTCGCCCAGGCTGGAGTGCAGTGGCGCGGTCTCGGCTCACTGCAAGCTCCGCCTCCCGGGTTCACGCCATTCTCCTGCCTCAGCCTCCCGAGTAGCTGGGACTACAGGCACCCGCCACCACACCTGGCTAATTTTTTGTATTTTTAGTAGATACAGGGTTTCACCGTGTTAGCCAGGATGGTTTTGATCTCCTGACCTCGTGATCCACCCCCCTCGGCCTCCCAAAGTGCTGGGATTACAGGGGTGAGCCACTGCGCCCGGCCCCAGTCACTTGTTCTTAAGTTTCTTAAGCAAACTATAAAATAGCAAAAGACCAAAAAAAAAGGAAAAAAAGCAGTTCGCCTAATACATTGTTCCAGCATTTCCTTGAAAGTACTGAGCCATCTCAATTGCTCTGATTTTGTGAGAAAATTATGAAGAGTTGCAAAGTCCCAGTGATTCTCTTGTTACTTAGCTAAGAATTTGAAATGTAATTTAAATACTATTCTTTACAATCCATTATAAGGATTTTAAAATCTTTTTGCTTCTTTAATAAATTCTAACAAAGTTTTGTGTTTATTCTTAGTTTCAAAGAACCAGG